ATGACATGTAGAAGATAGAGATTTTTAAATTTGGTATCAGAAACCAAAAACTAGTTAAATGGTTGCAATCATCCTTTAAAAGAATACCTGCAGGCGGGGCGCAGTGGCTCATGCCTGTAATCCTAGCACTGTGGGAGGCCAAGGCAGGCGGATCACTTGAGGCCAGAAGTTCGAGACCAGCCTGGCTAACACAGCCTCTACTAAAAATACAAAACATTACCTGGGCGTGGTGGCGGGCACCTGTAGTCTCAGCTACTCGGGAGGCTAAGGCGGGAGAATCGCCTGAACCCGGGAGGCAGAGGTTGCAGTGGGCCGAGATTGCGCCACTGCACTCCACCCTGAGTGGCAGAGCGAAACTCTGTCTCAAAACGAAACAAAACAAAAAGCTTGCAGACACAAAACGACAACACAATGTCCTTTAGGAACTCCATCTACCTTGGAAAACAGGGATTTGTGACAGCTTTGGTCGACGTGCATGTGCGTTTAAAATAAAAAGGTAACCTAGGATTTGATACCAGGGACAGTAACAGCTTTATCAAAAAAAAAGAGGTGGTTTTCCTTGCTCCTTCTAAGGACTGGGGTTTTAGTCTCGTCCACCCTGCAGGCCCTCAGGCCTGATTTCCGATTGTCTATCAAAGGGTCAAATAAAAAGCTCTCTAAGCTTCGACCCAAGCTTTAAAGTCGAAGGGCTGATCGCGGGCTTTTTCCTTGGGACGTGGCAGGGGCCTTTGAGGGAAGGAAAGAAACGACTCTGGCTTCTCACTCGGCTCCTTACACAAGAGGCATTTTTTTAACTGTCTCTGCTTAAAACAAGGTGTTTTTGAGTCAGCAGCCCTTTGGGTGGGTCTCGTCCTCTTGGGCACCCGACACCCACCCCACGGCGGGAGCCCCAGGTGGCCCCGGAGGCCACCGGGAAGCGTGAACTACATCTCCCAGGGTTCCCCGGGGCGGAGGACGCCCACCCGGATTGGCCAGGGTTCGCTGACGCTCAGTGTTTTGGCCCGGACGGTCACATGTTTCCTTTGTTGTGAGCTGCGGCAGAGACTGGTGGCTGGAGGAGACGCCGGCGCTGGAGAGTGCGCTGCGCCGCCCGCCGCTGAGGGACCGCGGGGTTAGCCACTGCTGGCTGCTTCCAGTGTTCGCCGAGAGGTACCGGGGGTGACAGCTCCGGGACCGGCCGAAAGGCGAGGAACCGGTCAGAGTCTGAGTCCTCGGGATTTATATGTTGCTATTCTTTCTTTATTTTAGGTGTGGAAATTAAAAGAACACACATATTTTGACTGGGGCTTTGATCAACCAAATGCTAAAAAGGTATATTTGTAATATTTATAAACTATCTAAATTTTTTTGAGACGGAGTCTTGCTCTGTTTCCAGGCTGGAGTGCAATGGTGCGATCTCGGCTCACTGCAACCTCCGCCTCCCGGGTTCAAGTGATTCTCCTGTCTCCTGGGTTCAAGTGATTCTCCTGCCTCAGCCTCCTGAGTAGCTGGGACTACAGGCGTCCACAACCACGCCCAGCTAATCTTTGTATTACTTTATTGTATAAAATGGGAAGGCAAAAGCTAGCAAATTTCATGTGGAAGCCCAAAAGATACATTCTGAATGCATCTCACACTCCTAAGATGCCCTCCTGCAAATCATTTATACATAGGAAGTGTTTACATTTGGTGTAGTTACGGAGACCAGTAATTGGAGAGTTCCCAGAAAATCCAGAGGAAGTCAAGATGCCCAAAAGTCAGGAGGCAGCAGGCTGAAGCTGTTTGGAAAGATCTATGAGATAGTCTCTCTTACATACAGAGCAGTAAACAAATATCTCATTGCTGTTGAAGACTTTGTAATACAAGGTGATTTTATAGGTGTTCTAGTCCAGGATTTTCCATTTTTTATTGGGTAAAAGTAGTGGAGAGGAAGACCTCTTTTGTCAGTGAACAAATCAAGGAGCCAACTATGAAAATAAGGGGCAGATAATAGCATAAAAAGACAGACCCTTAATTGATACAAAGCTTAATCAATTTTATATTAATACTTAACTCACTGTTCTCAAATTTATCTAATAAATATTAGATAGAATAAAATCATTGAATACATAAAACAAAGTATACTTTTATATTTGTTTTTCTACTTGTCCATTCTAGCCAAAGGGAAATTCTTAGTTCTTACAATGTGCTATTTTGTTTTGTATTCTGAACAAATTTTCATTTAAACATTGAGAAAGTGAAAATGTATGCAGGAAGAAGCTCACGATTTCCATTGTTGTTAATACCAATAATTGTATCACTAGTCAAAGTCACAATCACTTGTGTGAATTTTTTGAACCTGAAATGCAACAGGAATTTAAACTAGATTAAGCTGGAATGAATAGTAGGTTCTTGATTTGGGTACCTGACTTGTAGCTAATTCAACCATAATTTGAATCTAGATTAATAAGGCATTAAGATTAAAATATGAGTTATATTCCATGTCATCACAGTTTATGTTTATCATAATTGAAATGTTCCCTTTTTTAATTACTTGTGATATTACATACATTGAACTTTTTGAAGTTTCACCAACAACAAAAAATTGACATTCAGGTACAGTAGTGATCTCTCTTGATATGGGGGATACATTTCTGTTTATAAAATGGTTATTGAGATAACTTCAAATTAAAAGCATATTTGATAGATACGCTACTGCTCATGTGTGGGAGCCTGGAATTTGGAAGTCATTCTATGCATTGTAAATGGAGTTGTAAATGTTAAGCTGTGTGTATGCACATGCATCCAGACATCCACACAAATATATGGGCAACTGTAACCCAAGTTGGGTGACGTATAATGAAGCAAACATGAACTCTGAGTAATCAGAAAAATCTTAAAAGAGATGGGAAGAAATCCATTTTTTTTTAGTTAGTGATAATAAATTTTAAAACTAATAAAATATTTTAAACTCAGATATATTTTTATTCATTTAGGTATTAAAATTAATAAAATGAAATAGAGCTTTTATTTGTTCTCAGGCAAGTCTGTTACCTAAAATCTGCAAAACATAATTGGGTCGAAGTTAAAAATCTAGCTTGTTTGGACCATAACATACATGTAGAGGAAAATATTTCCTCAAATTTAAGAGAAACTAATTTTCCTAACTAAATTTGTGGGAGTTACTTTGTTGACATTTACTCCGAAACCAGCCATTGGTAAGCATTGTCTTGTGTTTATCTTTACTTTTATATTGAAATGTTTTCCTTTTTTTACTTTTAGCCACATAAAGAAGATCCCTAATAGTCATTTCTCAACAATTATATAGTCAACTGATGTAACAATGGTACTAATATTGGGACGCAGACTAAACAGAGAGGATCTTGGGGTGCGTGATTCCCCAGCAACTAAGCGAAAAGTTTTTGAAATGGACCCCAAATCTCTGACAGGTCATGAGTTTTTTGACTTCTCTTCAGGATCATCCCATGCCGAAAACATACTCCAGATATTTAATGAATTTCGTGATAGCCGCTTATTCACAGATGTTATCATTTGTGTGGAAGGAAAAGAATTTCCTTGCCATAGAGCTGTGCTCTCAGCCTGTAGCAGCTACTTCAGAGCTATGTTTTGTAATGACCACAGGGAAAGCCGAGAAATGTTGGTTGAGATCAATGGTATTTTAGCTGAAGCTATGGAATGTTTTTTGCAGTATGTTTATACTGGAAAGGTGAAGATCACTACAGAGAATGTACAGTATCTCTTTGAGACATCAAGCCTCTTTCAGATTAGTGTTCTCCGTGATGCATGTGCCAAGTTCTTGGAGGAGCAACTTGATCCTTGTAATTGCTTAGGAATCCAGCGCTTTGCTGATACCCATTCACTCAAAACACTCTTCACAAAATGCAAAAATTTTGCGTTACAGACTTTTGAGGATGTATCCCAGCACGAAGAATTTCTTGAGCTTGACAAAGATGAACTTATTGATTATATTTGTAGTGATGAACTTGTTATTGGTAAAGAGGAGATGGTTTTTGAAGCCGTCATGCGTTGGGTCTATCGTGCCGTTGATCTGAGAAGACCACTGTTACACGAGCTCCTGACACATGTGAGACTCCCTCTGTTGCATCCCAACTACTTTGTTCAAACAGTTGAAGTGGACCAATTGATCCAGAATTCTCCTGAGTGTTATCAGTTGTTGCATGAAGCAAGACGGTACCACATACTTGGGAATGAAATGATGTCCCCAAGGACTAGGCCACGCAGGTGAGAAGACTGTTTTCAAATATAGTTAACAATTATTTATGTACGCTAATAATTATTATTTTAGGTCCACTGGCTATTCTGAGGTGATAGTTGTCGTTGGAGGATGTGAGCGAGTTGGAGGATTTAATCTTCCATACACTGAGTGCTACGATCCTGTAACAGGAGAATGGAAGTCTTTGGCTAAGCTTCCAGAATTTACCAAATCAGAGTATGCAGTCTGTGCTCTAAGGAATGACATTCTTGTTTCAGGTAAATATAGAATTATTACAGTAGCTACTTTTATTATCGTGTGTGCATTGTTTTGCATTTCAAGGTGGAAGAATCAACAGCCGTGATGTCTGGATTTATAACTCACAGTTAAATATTTGGATCAGAGTTGCCTCTCTCAATAAAGGCAGATGGCGTCACAAAATGGCTGTCCTCCTTGGTAAAGTAAGAGAAACCACTTTTTATTACTATTGCTGAATTAAGATTTTTCCATGTATTTTACATATAGGTATATGTTGTCGGTGGCTATGATGGGCAAAACAGACTTAGCAGCGTAGAATGTTATGATTCCTTTTCAAATCGATGGACTGAAGTTGCTCCCCTTAAGGAAGCCGTGAGTTCTCCTGCAGTGACTAGCTGTGTAGGCAAACTGTTTGTGATTGGTGGAGGACCTGATGATAATACTTGTTCTGATAAGGTAAGCCATGCACTTTTAAAGAAATTACCAATAATTTTAATTATATATTTTTATATGTTATTAGGTTCAATCTTATGATCCAGAAACCAATTCTTGGCTACTTCGTGCAGCTATCCCAATTGCCAAAAGGTGTATAACAGCTGTATCCCTAAACAACCTGATCTATGTTGCCGGTGGACTGACCAAGGCAATATACTGTTACGATCCAGTTGAAGATTACTGGATGCACGTACAGAATACATTCAGCCGTCAGGTAATAACATAAAGCAGTACAAAAGAAAAATATTAATTTTTTGTTTATATATTTGGTTAAACAGGAAAACTGTGGTATGTCTGTGTGTAATGGTAAAATATATATCCTGGGCGGAAGACGGGAAAATGGAGAAGCCACAGACACTATTCTCTGTTATGATCCTGCAACAAGTATCATCACAGGGGTAGCTGCAATGCCCAGGCCAGTGTCCTATCATGGCTGTGTGACTATTCATAGATACAATGAGAAATGCTTTAAACTCTGAAGACAGGATACCTCACCGAAGAAGCCACACTGATCCAAGATGGGAGGTTTTAAAAACTCTACAGTGGGAACTTCACATATCTCCTTTGTGCCATATGCAAAAAATAGTAAAAATAATAATTTGGTGCCTTTCTCCTCAAAATATCAATCTTTCAAACTATAATAAAGCCTTTCCTATAATTGAAAAAAAAAACTTTTTTGTTAAAGGTAATGGTGGTTGTTACTTGGCCTTTGAAGAGTGTACCTTTGTAAGTATTTGTAAGAAGTCTATGTGAATTAGGAAATGTCTGTCTGCATACCTTTTAGGAGCGTGTGAATGGTGTCTTCACTTATTATGTATGTTTATCTGTATGTATATTCCTTATTTTGTCATATATGTAGAGAAAATTGCATGACTTGAGGCATCATTTAGGTTGAAGAAGTTAATGCTTAGGATGCATTCTAGGAGAAAAAATCAGTTTTAAAAACCTTTGTTGTTAACAAAGTATATCCAGATTGGTTAATTTTATTGAAGGGTTTTTTTCTGTAATTGATAAAAATGTAATGACAACAATTCAGGCATCATAAAATACTGAACTATTGTGACTTTATTCTTAGAATTGCTGTCTTACATTAAACATGTTTTTAGGGGGAAGTTAGGTAGGAGATAGAAAAATAAGTGCCCCTACAAGGGGGATTAAAATTACAAGTTAATTCCTAAGAGAAAAATGGAATGGCCTTTGAAGGAAAAATGACCCACTATGGCTCTCAAAGTTTTTATGCATCATCTCTTCAATCCTCTAAGAAAGCCTCTTTTCTTAACTTGATAAAGCAGTGGAAACCCATTTTGCAATATTGTTTTGTGAAAAACAGGGACAGACAGCCAGGTACAGAGACTCACACCTGTACTCCCAACTACTCAGCAGGCTGGGGCAGGAGGATTGCTTGAGCCCAGGAGTCTGAGGCTACAGTGAGCTATGAACGCACACGGCACCCTAGCCTGGGCAACAGGTTGCGACACTGTCTCAAGAGAAAAGAAAAAGAAAAATAGGGATAGGTTTTCCTTCCTAGCCCAGTAGAGTTTGACCTCATTAGTATGGTGCTTTGGGTGAGGACCTCTTCCTTGATTATCCCACTTTCTAGTGAACAGCTAAAATTCCTGAGAGTCTCTACTGTTAAGGTACCTTTAATAGGATAAAGCAGGGACCACCTATCTCAGTGGGTCCATTTTTCTTTTAAAATTAGTTATCTGAAAAAACTTAGCAGTAGTTCCCATCTTTAAGGTAAGTCTTTCATTTGGTCCCCATTGTGTAAAATACTAATCAACATTTTCAAGCTTCTGTACAACAGACTGCTTTTGTCTAGATTTCTCAACTCCACTTTATAAAGCTTATCAGTTTTCAGAGAGGAATGTGAATTTTTTTTCTAATGCAAATAAATGGATATGGCAGGAACTACAGCATAAGTGATTATTGTGATTCTGGGTGGACGGATATAATTTACAACATTTAGGGATGTTCTAGGTAGCCTGCTGTAGTTTGACTTCCAGTCACTGTTGTCTTTCACATTATAATTTGTATATTTCTTGTGATAGAAGGGATGATGCAAATATGTAATTAAAGTGTCACCAGATTTCTGTTAAAACCAAGGTTGAAATAAAAAGCCTAACATTGGTAAGCTACATTGTTTTCTCATTTTAGAATGATTCAGAGATTTCAGATAGACATTTTTTAAACTTTAATGCTTAGCTAGAATCTACATTCTGAGGAAAACTCTAAAAAACTTAAAAATTTTTAGGGAATTTTTATTTTTCAAATCATAATTTTAAAATGATAGATACCATTTTGTGATAACAACAATTCAGAAAACAATTTTCTATCCTCTTAGTTGAAAGAATGTAGGTACAGTTTGGATACTTGTACTTTAATTTTAGAGTAAACATCTGCATTATACTCTTATAGATAATAGAATTATTTAGTTAAGAAATTCTTTACAGTAAATGAGATAATGTGTGAAAAAGTATTTTGTAAATGCTGAGGATTCTACAAATGATAGTTGTTATTTTCATGTGTATTTGTAAGATCATGTCCATTTCATGAATATAGGACTTCACATAAAAAAAGACTTTCTCAAGACAACTTTATATTCTAGTATTTTTCTGTTGTAAAAAGTATTAACTATTTACTTTTATTTTGTTATACATTTATTTTAATATCCATGTGTTTATTATAGTAAATTTGAAATGAAATCCTGAAAAACAGAATTTTTTTAAACACAGACCTCACACCAATATTAATTTTTTCTCTACATAATTTAAAACTACATAAATTAAGTACTTAAAATTTATATTGAAGGCCACCAAGAACTTAGGTTGAATCTTAGAAAATTTAAATAACTATTTTTAAAGTTACCCAACTTAATATTTTAATTTTTTAATATTTATCTTCCTTTACTAATTCTTGATAAATAATAGCATTAGACTTGATAAAATAAAAAAGAATTTTAGAGTAGAATTAATATATCAAAAGGGGTATATCAACCAAATTGGTGTCAGATTGTATTCATTCTCTCATCACATAAAGATTTTTCTTTTGATAGGTGATGCTCATATGAACCTTTGGTTTAGAATCTATATATGTACATGTGTATGTATGTAGATAGTATGGTTGTATACACACATATATACCAAACACCATGAATTTTAGCAGTCTGTGATGATCAGCAAAAAAGCACATAAAGTAAAAATTAGTTGACCATGCTAAATTCAATTCTGGAATTTTTTTTTATTTGGGCATTTCTAGAACTTTTTACATTTGAAAGTACATGATGAGTATTAGTAACGATGACTTATGTATAATCAGAATCTTTATGACAATTTAGTTTTACAAGGTCAGAAGAGATGAGTTTGCTAAACCCAGCTGTGATACCTCAGTTGGAAAGGGAATTCAAAGGTATGCTTTGTAGAACAGAAAAGTATAGTTTTTTTTTCATGAACTTTAATCATTTTCTGTTTTTCCTCTATGTGAGTCAGCTACAAAAGTGGTCTAATTTTTACAACAGTAGAACTTCCTCCTTTTCTACTGTAATCTTCCCACTGACTTTACTGCACAGGTATGAAATACTAGTGTATTGGATCTTCAGTAACCTTTTTATTTCCTAGATGATTGAAATATAGGTATTTACTCCATTTAAACCAGGTGATAAGATGATGTAAATACTCAGGGAGGGTATTAACTTGTTACTTTTGCTCGTTTGGGGTGTAAAGTGCCATGACTGAATAATCTTCAATTCATGATTCTAGAGTAAGTTTAATTTGGAAAAAGGGGCTTCACACATGGTGGTGGTTGAACATTGATTCTTTTATACTTAAAAAGATGAAAATGTTTTGTGGACTGATACATTTTATCTTACTGAATATGAATTGTTTATGTATCTCTACTGTCAAATAGCCTTTTTGAAACTCAGGAAAGACAAAGGTTCAATTACACCACTTTTGTCAATAAGCAAACCAGGTATTTTTTTTTTCTCCTGTTGTCTGGATATGGCAATAGATTTTTTAAATTGCTGTGAGAACCCATATATGAAAAGAGAGGAGTTGAATTGTGTGTGCCTTTTATGTCTTGAGATTTATATGTGGAAAAGACGACATCTACTTCAAACTGTATTTTTTTCGTTTTTTTTTTTTTTTGGGGAAGGGGGGAGAACGGGGTCTTGCTCTGTCGCCCAGGCTGGAGTGCAGTGGCGCGATCTCAGCTGACTGCAACCTCCACCTCCCGGGTTCAAGGGATTCTGCCTCAGCCTCCCGAGTAGCTGAGACCACAGGTGCGTGCCACCACACCCGGCTAATTTTTTTGTATTTTTAGTAGAGACGGGGTTTAGTAGAGACGGATCACTCCTGACCACGTGATCCGCCCACCTCGGCCTCCCAAAGTGCTGGGATTACAGGCGTGAGCCACCACCCCCGGCCTGTATTTTCAGAGAGGAGAGCTTGGTGTTTTTGTGGTGCCAAGTGGTAAGATAATGTCTCTTTGAGGCTTCCTATGGACTGCCTTTATTTTAGTAAACTCAAGACACCAGTTAACCTCAACAGAGTTTTGGCCTTATTAGAATTTGTTGTGCATCTTATTGAAAGCCAGGTTTACATCACCTCACCCCATTATTCTTTTTAGTTAAATAAATTTACCATGCCAAGTAACCAGAATGGAGCAAATTGGTTGATCTTTAAGGCAGTAGGTTTGACTAGCTAGCTATCATTATTGTCACATCTAATGCTAGGCACCAGAAACCATTTGAGCCAGGAGTGTGAATGAATAATTCCAGAGACACTTTAGACATTTTTTAATGTTTTATATGAACATTTTACATTTGTGTGATTGCCTTAGATATTAAATTTTCCTAGTGCTGATAAAAACAGCAACATTCATAACTTATTTTATATATTGTTCCAAAGAAAAGAATTTGTTTTAATGGTTTCAAAATAACTGCACCTGAATTTGTTTATGTGCCTTAAGTTCTCTAGTGCTATTTCAACTTTTTTTTCAATCTAAATGAAGCTTACCTTAGATAAGGTTCATATTTGTTTCCTATAGAGTAAATAAACTTCCCCTTCTTAAATTGTGTAATAAGCACCAACGTGTGGTTGCTTGGCAGAATGAGAATGTTAAGGGAGATTGTTGGATGTTTGGAGTTTCATTATATTTTTTGTTTTTATTTTTTGATACCTAGGTGCTTTTTAAAATATTCAGACAAATATCTATCTTACATTGATTAAACCCGTGTAAATTCATTTGCAGTATCTACATCGAATGTCAAAAAAGTATACTTATTTTTGTTCCATACTTATGTACAATTTTTTCCCTCTTCAGGCTTTTTCATTTACCTTTTTGAAAAAGCACTTACTCTCCCCTTCCCTATCACCCCTCCCCCAAGGTTTCTTTATTTAAATTTTTATTGAGAGTTGTTGGAGCTCTAAGACAATACAAATTTAGAGTTGAACAAAAGTATAATCTGCTTTACAACTAGTATAGACCTAAGGTCATTTGCTTTCAATTAGAGGCTCCAGAGTCTTCATAGTGGAAAGAATGCTTTGTATTTAATTGTTCTTAGTTAAGTTGTAGCACGTGAATACTTACTTACATGTTTTGTTTAAATATACTTCTTGCATAGTTTAATTTTTTAAAAGTTGTATCTAATAAAATGTCTTTTAACCATTATTACTTGACTATATGGTTGTATTAAATTTTGTTTACGAAAAATTTGTTGTTCTGTTTTATTTTAAGTATATTTA